GCCTCTGGCTGTCTGTTTTTAAATTTAGTACATTCCTGAGTCTTGGCTGCCCACCTCAGGGGAGGTGAGTCTGGAGTTCTGGGGCCAGGAGCCTCAGGCCTCTTGGTTTGGGGGAGTTCCTACACCCTCCCCGTAGGTATACTTGGCAGGTGCAAGCCAGGAAGAACAAGCTGTGGCCCTGGGGAAGTCCTTCCTGCTTTCTAATGTCCATCCAGCCTGAACTGGGCACGGTTTATTTCCTCTTCCTTTTTCCTGGTCTTTGCTATTTAAGGATTCTAAACAGGGGAATGGGTGAAGAAGGAGGTGAAGGAGTTGCTAGGAAGGAGGGGAAGCCGGAGGGGCAGTGTGGGGGTAGTGCTGGGGGTGAGGAGCCCAACCAGCTCAGCCAGTGGTGAGGTAGTGGAGCCCAAAAATAGTGGCAGAGGCTAAAATTGGCACCTACAAGAGTGCTGAGTTGGGCTTGAAACCTGCAGCCTGGCCCCACTGCTGAGCCAGGGCAGAGAACTGCTGGATCTGGGTTGGGTCTCCCCTCCCTCCCTTCTTCTCCCACGCCCTTTGGGGCCAGAATCAGGCAGGACCCTGCTAACCGAAGGCTCTGTCCCAGGCCTCTCTGTGCTTCTGGTTTCTCCAGAGAAATGGGAGACCCTGAGAGGCAGAAATGAACTTCACTGTAAGTGATCATAGTTAGACTGGAGGAGGAATTTTCCCAATAGCAGGAAACTCACCCAAAGGCTGGCTCAGGCTGGGGAAAAGGGTCCAGAGAGATGAATGCCCCACCTTACCCTGCTTCTTGGGGAGAGGCTGGTTGGGCCCTAACTTTCTTTGACTAGGGCAGGCTGGTTTCTGGTCTTTCAGTTCCGGCTTAACTTGCAACAGAGAGAACTGCAGTTAGACACATGGAAGGCCTTCGGTAAAAGTGGAGAATCCCAACCTAGTCCCCCAAAGTAGCTGGCAGAGGCGGAGCTAGGAGGAGGGCAGAGTGGGGTCAGGAAGGCCCCAGAAGGGTGGGGCATGTGGGAGAATTCTCTCCTCTCTGTTCTTCGACCTCTGGGAGTGAATCCTACCCTTCCCGTGTACTGAAGATCCAGCGTTTAGTTCTCCTTTGATTTCCTCTCCCTCTGGCCACCCCTGCCCCCAATCGTAAAAGGGGTCAGTCTGCTCAGGCCTGCTTTGATGGGACCCCGAAGGCCAGGAAGGAACTGGTCCTGGGTTTTCTAAGAGCTGGGGGCGGATGGAATTCTCCTGCCTGCGGGTCTTTAAAGACTGAGGTAACGCAGTAGGGGAGGGAAAAAGGGAGGGCCTCACTTCCTCTCCCTCTCATCCCTTCCACAGACCCGGGAAAAGGAGAAGATGAAGGAAGCCAAGGATGCCCGCTATACCAATGGGCACCTCTTCACCACCATTTCAGTTTCAGGCATGACCATGTGCTATGCCTGTAACAAGAGCATCACAGCCAAGGAAGCCCTCATCTGCCCAAGTAAGTTGTTTGGACCCTGAGAGTCACCCAGACTCCCTTCACCCTCTCTACCCCACCCTCCCAGCCTGCAATGTGACTATCCACAACCGCTGTAAAGACACCCTCGCCAACTGTACCAAGGTCAAGCAGAAGGTGAGACGGCAGGGAGGGCAGAGGGCTGGGGGTTGGTATCTCTCTCCTGCTCTCTGTCTCACAGCAACAGAAAGCGGCCCTGCTGAAGAACAACACCGCCTTGCAGTCCGTTTCTCTTCGAAGTAAGAGTGAGTAGTTGGGGAGTGGAGGAGGTCCCCTAATGTTTGCCTGCTGGGCATCTCTCCCCCACAGCAACCATCCGGGAGCGGCCAAGCTCGGCCATCTACCCCTCCGACAGCTTCCGGCAGTCCCTCCTGGGCTCCCGCCGTGGCCGCTCCTCCTTGTCTTTAGCCAAGAGTGTTTCTACCACCAACATTGCTGGGTGAGCCTCTGTTTGGGGAAAGGGGCAGCCAGGGGGTGATGCAGACAGCCTCCACTTTCTTCAGACATTTCAATGATGAGTCTCCCCTGGGGCTGCGCCGGATCCTCTCACAGTCCACAGACTCCCTCAACATGCGGAACCGAACCCTATCCGTGGAATCCCTCATTGACGAAGGTGAGCAGGCCTGGGCCCAGGGGAGCCCTGAGACCTCTGAGTTGCTTGCCCTGCTAATGTCCAGCAGAGGTAATCTACAGTGAGCTGATGAGTGACTTTGAGATGGATGAGAAGGACTTTGCAGCTGACTCTTGGAGTCTTGCTGTGGACAGCAGCTTCCTGCAGCAGCATAAAAAGGAGGTGATGAAGCAGCAAGATGTCATCTATGGTAAGCCAAGACCACCCTAGTCTTCCTCTTCCGTAGAGGCCAAATGTCCCAATGTCCCCCACAGAGCTAATCCAGACAGAGCTGCACCATGTGAGGACACTGAAGATCATGACCCGCCTCTTCCGCACGGGGATGCTGGAAGAGCTACACTTGGAGCCAGGAGTGGTCCAGGGCCTGTTCCCCTGCGTGGACGAGCTCAGTGACATCCATACACGCTTCCTCAGCCAGCTATTAGAACGCCGACGCCAGGCCCTGTGCCCTGGCAGCACCCGGAACTTTGTCATCCATCGCTTGGGTGATCTGCTCATCAGCCAGGTGGGAAAAGGCAGGACCCCTGGGTGACATTCTGCTGACCTAACCTTACTCGACCAACTTCTAGTTCTCAGGTCCTAGTGCGGAGCAGATGTGTAAGACCTACTCGGAGTTCTGCAGCCGCCACAGCAAGGCCTTAAAGCTCTATAAGGAGCTGTACGCCCGAGACAAACGCTTCCAGCAATTCATCCGGGTGAGCGGACCTCTCCAGATCCCATGCTCATGTCTGGCCCTGAGCCCTGCCTCCTCCCTTGTAGAAAGTGACCCGCCCCGCCGTGCTCAAGCGGCACGGGGTACAGGAGTGCATCCTGCTGGTGACTCAGCGCATCACCAAGTACCCGTTACTCATCAGCCGCATCCTGCAGCATTCCCACGGTGAGTAGGCAGGCCCAGGAGAGGGCCACTGGGAGCCGTTCCCCATGCCAACCCCCGGTGCCAGGGATCGAGGAGGAGCGCCAGGACCTGACCACAGCACTGGGGCTAGTGAAGGAGCTGCTGTCCAATGTGGACGAGGGTATTTATCAGCTGGAGAAAGGGGCCCGTCTGCAGGAGATCTACAACCGCATGGACCCTCGGGCCCAAACCCCAGTGCCTGGCAAGGGCCCCTTTGGCCGAGAGGAACTTCTGAGGCGCAAACTCATCCACGATGGCTGCCTGCTCTGGAAGACAGCGACGGGGCGCTTCAAAGGTCAGACCTGCTCGGCAGACTAGGCAGGAATTCTGACTGTTCTCCCACCTTCATCCCCTTCCAGATGTGCTAGTGCTGCTGATGACAGATGTACTGGTGTTTCTCCAGGAAAAGGACCAGAAGTACATCTTTCCTACCCTGGTGAGACATTCATTCTTCACCTTTCTCAGCACAGGCTTAATCCTTCCTTTCCCCTGACTGGCAGGACAAGCCTTCAGTGGTATCGCTGCAGAATCTAATCGTACGAGACATTGCCAACCAGGAGAAAGGGATGTTTCTGATCAGCGCAGCCCCACCTGAGATGTACGAGGTGCACACAGCATCCCGGGATGACCGGAGCACCTGGATCCGGGTCATTCAGCAGAGCGTGCGCACGTGAGTGTCTGCCTGCCGCCTGCATGTGCTTATCTCAATGGCATGCGACCTGTTACCCCTCCAGATGCCCATCCAGGGAGGACTTCCCCCTGATTGAGACAGAGGATGAGGCTTACCTGCGGCGAATTAAGAGTAAGTCCACCCACAAGGAGCTCCTTAGTAATCTCTCATGTCCTCACTTGTTCCTTATCTGCAGTGGAGTTGCAGCAGAAGGACCGGGCACTGGTGGAGCTGCTGCGAGAGAAGGTCGGGCTGTTTGCTGAGATGACCCATTTCCAGGCCGAAGAGGATGGTGGCAGTGGGATGGCCCTGCCCACCCTGCCCAGGGGCCTTTTCCGCTCTGAGTCCCTTGAGTCCCCTCGTGGCGAGCGGCTGCTGCAGGATGCCATCCGTGAGGGTGAGGGAGCTCCCAGGGAAGAGTCCAGGCTCTCCTGTTCTCACCTCTTCCTCTTTCCCCACAGTGGAGGGTCTGAAAGACCTGCTGGTGGGGCCAGGAGTGGAACTGCTCTTGACACCCCGAGAGCCAGCCCTGCCCTTGGAACCAGACAGCGGTGGTAACACGAGTCCTGGGGTCACTGCCAGTGAGTACCAGGGCAGGGGACCAAGGTAGTAGGAGCTCAGCCATCCTTTTCTCCTTCTCAACAGATGGTGAGGCCAGAACCTTCAATGGCTCCATTGAACTCTGCAGAGCTGACTCAGACTCTAGCCAGAGGGTAGGTCCTCAAGAGGTTCTGGGACTTGGCAATGCTGACTCCCCATTCTTGCCCATTTCTGCAGGATCGAAATGGAAATCAGCTGAGATCACCGCAAGAGGTGAGATGGGAATTGATGGTATAGGAGACTGATGGGGCCCTGTTCCCACCCTGTCTGTCCTCAGGAGGCGTTACAGCGATTGGTCAATCTCTATGGACTTCTACATGGCCTACAGGTCAGTAGGACAAGGGCTTGAATGGGGAAGGGGATAAACCCTTCTGCCTGCATTCTACTCCCAGGCAGCTGTGGCCCAGCAGGACACTCTGATGGAAGCCCGGTTCCCTGAGGGCCCTGAGCGGCGGGAGAAGCTGTGCCGAGCCAACTCTCGGGATGGGGAGGCTGGCAGGGCTGGGGCTGCCCCTGTGGCCCCTGAAAAGCAGGCCACGGAACTGGCATTACTGCAGCGGCAACATGCGCTGCTGCAGGAGGAGCTACGGCGCTGCCGGCGGCTAGGTGAAGAACGGGCAACCGAAGCTGGCAGCCTGGAGGCCCGGCTCCGGGAGAGTGAGCAGGCCCGGGCACTGCTGGAGCGTGAGGCCGAAGAGGCTCGAAGGCAGCTGGCCGCCCTGGGCCAGACCGAGCCACTCCCAGCTGAGGCCCCCTGGGCCCGCAGACCTGTGGATCCTCGGCGGCGCAGCCTCCCCGCAGGCGATGCCCTGTACTTGAGTTTCAACCCCCCACAGGTAAGGTGGCCTGCAGTGGTGAATGGACCTGGGACCTGCTGTTCTTCCTGCCCACTGTCCACAGCCCAGCCGAGGCACTGACCGCCTGGATCTACCTGTCACTACTCGCTCTGTCCATCGAAACTTTGAGGACCGAGAGAGGCAGGAACTGGGGAGCCCCGAAGAGCGGCTGCAAGACAGCAGTGACCCTGACACTGGCAGCGAGGAGGAAGGTAGCAGCCGTCTGTCTCCGCCCCACAGTCCACGAGGTGAGACCCTGGCGGAGACATGGACCAGAGGTAGAGTGCAGCCTGGGTACAGGCCATTGGGCTAACTCACTGGCTTTGTCCTGTCCCCCTTCAGACTTTACCAGAATGCAGGACATCCCGGAGGAGACGGAGAGCCGCGACGGGGAGGCTGTAGCCTCCGAGAGCTAAGGGGGCCCCTCCCCCCTGCCCCGTGCCCCACTGAAGAACATTACTGAGGGGGCTAACCTTGGGGACTCCAATTTGCCAATGATGAGGGAACATTTGAAAGAACTGCAAATTGTCCTTGCCAGCTCTTGGGATCCTTGGATACCTGGGGCCATTTAAGAAGCTAGGGGAATTAGGCCACAACACCCCCTGGGACATCCGAAAGCTACACCACAGATGCCAGTGGTTCATGCCTTCTTCCCGCAACTTTAGGAAAATTTATTTATTTATTGTTTATTAGTTATGGGGGGAGAGGGGAGATTTAAAGGACCAGGGACATGGGAACCAAGCCATAGGGATCAGAGGGCCTTGTCCTTGAACACTACTGGGGTATATTCAGGCTCATCCACGCAGCTGCTGGGTTCTTGCCCTAACGGCCCTCCCCTGCAACATCCGTCTTGGAGGAGAGGCTGCAGCCACAGCACCCTACTGCCCTTTAAATAAAGGAGGGCTGTGGGCAGGGCCATGTCCCTTTCTCCTCTCCCCTCAACCTCTTACTGCTGTTCTCCCTTTCTCCGTCCTTCATGGAAGCCCTGGGAGATAACCTGGCTTCCTGGAGTTGATGGAATAAAGGTTGGGGTGGCCATAATGGTTTGTTGGGGGTGAGGGAAAAAACCCACAGGGACCAGAATGTTTTGTTGTTCTTTTGTTTTCTTTTTTGTACCAAAGTCAACTGCACGTGTTTTATATTTTTAAGAGATCGTAGGCAATTAGAGATCGAAGCCTCCTATCTCCACATCTCTGAAGAAGTTGAGGGGTGGGGGAGAGAATGACTTCTGCCTTCATCTGCAGTAACGGGGGGACCTATACTGACCTCTTCCCCAGCCATTTAGAAACAAGTTCTAGGGTGGGTTGGAAAATCTCCAAGAGCCCTGACCTCATCTTCCACCTCAGCAACCATGACCTGAAACCTCAGCGTGAATTTGGGGGATTTTTCAGTGGAACCCTTGCCCCCAAATGTCGACCAGCCCCCAAATGTCGAAGAATTTTCTTCTTGCCAATTTTGTTGTTTAAAAAAAAAATTCAGGGAAAATTAAAAACCTGGAACTCCATAAGGTACTGTCTTCCATAATGTCTGCCAATT